CCTACTGATGGGGTAATGGCACCTCCAGGCCTAACTCGCGACTCACGACTCAGAGATAGAAAAAAATGGGCAATTCAAGCGGATGTCAGCCTGCAAAAACTGGGGATGGGTCATGCCCCCAGGCCAAGTGATAACCCAGAAAGGGGAATGGTGCTCTCGACCCCTCCCTCCCCCGCTCATCCCGGCCCCGCCCCCTCCTCCGCGGCCGTTACCAGAAGAGGCCGTTGAGCGCGGCCGCCGTGACCAGGCTGTGCAGCGGCTTCTCCCACACCAGCAACCGCTGCGCCGCCGCCAGCACCGCCTCCCAGCCGCGGAGCCGCAGCCACAGCGTCGTGGCCAGGCGTCCCACCGCCTCGGCCGTGGCCGCCTCCTCCTCTGCCTCACTGGTGGCCTCACTCATGCCTAGGCTCAGACCCAGACCCAGGCCCAGGCTCAGGCCCATCCCCGGCCCCCCACCCGCGCCAGTGTTACCCCCGCCACCGCCGCTCGCCATAGCCCCGCCGCAGCCGCCGCCCGAGCCCGCGAGGAGCCAGGGCTGCGCGGCCGCCGCCGGGGGCGCGTCAGGCGGAAGGGGGCGCCGCGGAGGACAGCAGAGGTTGCGGACGAGCGTCACGTGACTGCGGAGCGCTGAGCCCGTCACGTGACGCGGCCTAACCCCCCCCCCCCCGGATAGGGCGGGCCGCGCATGCGCCCCGGCGGCTGCCGCTGACACTGCGCCTACACAGGTTCGTTTTCTGGTTGACGAAGTACCCCGGGTTCCGAGTCCGGGTCTAGGTCCAGGCAGTCGAGCCCGTTTTCTTATCCCACAGTAGGCAGGGCGGCTAGGGAGTGTGGTGCTGCCCCGGTATCCCCGTGTGGGGCAGGAAGTGGGCTTCCAGATTCCCAGTATCCCCGGTAGGGTCTGCTTCTGCTCGCTCGGGAAGGGCGGTGGCCGTCCCATTACTCAACCAACCCTCAACGCACTGGTCCTCCCAGTTCCCTCCCCTCAGTGGGTAAACAAACACACACCAGCGCTTGACTCGACAGACTCGAAAACAACATCTACTCAGAAAAGTTGTTTCTTTCCTATCTCCTTAAACTTTCCCACTTCCACATATCGGAGCTTCTTCCCACCTCGGCCTACTCAAGCATGAGATCGGAGGCGGGAGGTGGGTTTCAACACAAAACCTTGGGTAGATGCTACAACTCGTTTCCTTCCGTTCACCTTCGCAGGGCGGCGACTGGCGGCGCGATGGACCTGACCGGGCTCCTGCTGGACGAAGAAGGCACCTTCTCCCTCGCCGGCTTCCAGGACTTCACGGTGAGTGGGGGTCCCGCCCCCTCCCCGGCCTCCTTCACCCTCCGCTGCCCCTGCCCTGTTTCAGTTCCTCCCAGGACACCAGAAGCTGAGTGCCCGGATCCGAAGGAGGCTCTACTATGGCTGGGACTGGGAAGCCGACTGTAGCCTGGAGGAGCTCTCCAGCCCGGTGGCAGGTTAGGCAGTGTTGTGTGACTGGACAAGTGAGTGCTCACTCGGCCTTCCTTCTGTCCCTTGCAGACATTGCTGTCGAACTGCTCCAGAAGGCAGCCCCCAGCCCTATTCGCCGACTCCAGAAGAAATATGTAGCTCATGTGTCCCGGTGAGCCTGGAAATGAGGATAGGATGAGAGTGGGGTTTAATTAGTGATCCTTTCTACCACCCAGGGAGGCATGCATCTCCCCATGTGCTATGATGCTGGCTCTGGTGTACATTGAACGGCTCCGGCACCGAAACCCAGACTACTTGCAGCATGTGTCATCCTCTGACTTGTTCCTGATCTCCATGGTAAGACACCCCCTCCCCATCTCCCTAAAGAGGCTCTGCTCCACCACTTCTGGTTCCTCTGCAGATGGTGGCCAGTAAGTACCTCTATGATGAAGGGGAGGAGGAGGAGGTCTTCAACGACGAATGGGGAGCTGCTGGGGGTGTGGCCGTGCCCACTCTCAATGCCTTGGAGAGGGGCTTCCTGAGTGCCATGGTGAGCAGCTGTTCTCTCTCTTGCTCAGTTTCTCTGGTTTGATGTCCACTCTCCGTACTCACAGGATTGGCATCTCTACACTGACCCTCGGGAGATCTTTGAGGTGCTGAGCTGGTTGGAGAGCTGGTAGGTTCTAGGAGTTGGGAAGAAGGGCTCGAGCATACTCTTGTCATTTCTCCACTTCCCCCAGTGTGGCTGAGCAGCAGGGACGGTGGCGAGGCTGGTACACCTACACAGACCTGTGTGTGCTGCTGGAGCAGCCGACCTGGCAGTTGGCCCTGGGCTCCCTCTGCCAGCGGCTGGTAAAGGTGAGGAGGGGCTCGGAAGGATAGGGAGCTTGAGATTCCTTCTTTCTTATCTCCTCTCCTGCAGCTGTCTTGCCTGTTAGCTGTGGCATATGTGAGCAGTGTGGCCCTGGCTGTGGCATCGGTGGCCGTAATACATCAGTCTTTGGGGCTGTCCTGCATCCCTACACCTGGGCCGCCTGACCTTGGACTGACCTCCCGTTGCCTCCTGGAGCCCTGCATACCTTCTGTGCCACAATGCCTGCCGTCTCTCGCTAATGTCTCCAGCTGCCTGGAAGGCAGCATGGGGCTGCGGTCACTCTGGGGCAGTCTTCTGGCCTCACTGACTCCTCCACCATTGCCTCCCCCAGACCCCCCTGCCCCTCCCACTCTTCTTCATAACTGCCACCTTTGCCAGAAGCTCCAGAGAGACTCCCCAACCTGCCATGCCTGCCTCCACCCCAACCGTACAGTCCCCACTGCGCTGTCCAGCCCCTGGTACCATACCTATGGCCTGGCTCCCCCCTGGCCTTGGAGCCCGGTGCTCCTTTCACTTCCTCAGCCTCAGCAATGTTCCCTTTTCAGTGTCATGGAGCTGGCTCGCCTCAAGTCTTTCGTTTTCCCAGGCTAGGTAGGGCTGTGAGGAATGCATTAAGAGGGTTTGGGAGTTTCTGAGAACCTGGAGGAGCAAAGCTTGATTCAGATCCTGTCTGCCTCGCTGGGTCCTTGGCAGGTCCCCTGTCCTCCTGGGTGGGAGCTTATGGGGTGGTGGGGCAGAAGGACTGAAGGTAATTCACTCCTAGATCGCAGTGGCTGGCTGCTTGGCCAGGACAGTGATGCCGCCAGGGAGAGCTTCCGCTTGGTGACCAGGGACATGTCCCAGATGGACATAGAAGCCCCTCTCTGCCTCCCTGGGATTTTTTAGACTTTTACTTTTGATTTCCCTAGGATGGAAGAGTATAGGTGGGAGATAAGGGAAGTGGGGTGAGAGGAGAAAGGAAATGTTGGCATGGGCCTGTGTGATGTCCCTGAGGCAGAAGAGCCGGGGACTGATGGGTTCAGGTGGGAGCTGCTGGGTGAGGCAGGGAACCCTTTTCACTCCCATTCCTTAGCTTTAGTCTAATGGAGCCAAGGACTGCTGGGACCTTCAACCCTGATCTTTTGTCTTCCAGTCTTCTCTTAGTGTCCTGCTCCTAGGTTTCCCTCTCTTCTGGTTCTTCTCCCAGGTATTCTCTTCCCAGGCCTCTCTGGCCACTGCTTTGTATCAGGGTTTTTCACGCTTTTGTAGAACTGAGGTTTCAATAAACAGTTTCAGTTGCATGGCCTGGACTTTTCCTTCTGCGGCAGCCCTT